CAGGCCGGATATTATTGGCAAGTGAATGTCCTCCTAAAATATAGATGGTGTCATTTTTGGCAATAGAGACATGAAAAGATAGCCCATCCTGAAGTTCTGGAAGAATGTATGATGTAGCACACCCAAATTCAAAATCCACCAGGAAAACACAGGGCAGGCAGTCAGCTACACTATTCCATTTTTCTGTGGTTCTGTGGGTAGAAGGCATGTATGAGCGTCCTCCAAAGAGAACACCCATACTTTTCCCTCGGCTGTACACCACATTAATGGAATGACCATATCTGGCTTCAGGAACATCTCCTACCAAGTCTTTCTCTGTGCAGCGAAAAGTAACCTTTTTGTTGTTCTTGCAAACAATAGACATGACATAAATCTTATCTGAAACCTCATTGTTTGGTGTTTTCCCTCCATGGATGATGTATTGATGCTTTTCAGACTCCAAGCTGCCTTTGAATGTGCAAGTGGCTGGGTAGCGAAGAGGAGGGAGGTAGCAGGAATCCTTAGAGAAAATTGTAGGCTTCAGTTTGACATGGTTATGCTTTACATCCAGATGGAAAACTCCAGTGGGGCAGGATCTTTTGGGCCAGCCTTTTTGTCCAAAGAAGAAAACTTGTCCATCAAAATTCATCAGTGAGAAGCCTGGCTGAATTAAGGCTATGTTATTACTGACTGTTACCATCTGCAGAGACATAGTTTCTGATGGTACGTAGATTTTTGTCTGAAAGAATTATAAAATAAAATGACTTAGAGATCGCTTCATATAATCATCGTATTTAGATTCCTTCACATGTGAATAGCATTTTTTTAAGTCCTCCCACACGCTTGCAGTGGGACTGAATGAGGAAAATCCAAGGAGTTAGGTCAGTAAAGAGCCACAGAACCTTTACTGCCATTCCATCCAAGGAGCTGGGACATGTTTTAGCCACGGACTATATGCTCCCTAGGATTTCTGGGAATTGTAGTCCTTTTCCGTAAAGAGTCACCATGCGTCAGCTGAAAGAACCACATTTCCCAAGAATCCGTTCTCTCTGGGATGTGTAGCTTTGGAAATCTGTCTTTGTTGCTCTGGGAGAGGGGACTCCTGGAATGTGTCTGTGAATAAAGACTAGCCGAAGGTGCGAAGTGACTAGACGGGAGCAAAGGAGGAAAACTAGGGAATGGGAGGTGAGAGTGGCTGACACCGACCCAACGTCCGGGTTGCCGGAAGGCTGCAGCGCCCGGAGCGGTGTCGGGCAAACCGCTACCCTGGTATTGCTGGAGCCTCTCCTGGGGACTTTTGAACAGGTGACCCGATAGGAAGCACAACTGCTTCTGTTTTCTCTCTAGCTGGTATTTTTCTGTCTTGCAGATACTGTGGCCTCATGAATAGGAATGTCTGCCCATATGTCAGGATTGGAAATAATGGATGAAGATCAATTAATCAAAGACGTCTTGGATAAATTCCTTAATTGTCATGAGCAAACATATGATGAAGAATTTCTGAACACTTTTACTCATCTTTCACAAGGTAAAATGGAGAAGTAAACTTTCTGCAGCAATGTTTTCTAATAGTGCATAACTTCTTATTTCAGAGGATCATGTGTCCAAAAGGGGAGTGTTTGGAACTGATTCTTCAGAAAACATTTTTACCTCAGCAAAAGTTACTCATAAAAATGAAGCAGATGACTACCATCTTAGAAATAAAACCATCTTTCTTCGTACTTCATCACAATGTTTGGAAGAACAGGTAATACCAACATAGTACATGTATAGAAACAATGCTTAAAAATTATGTTAATTCTTTTTTCTAGGTAGATAATTTCCTAGATTTAGAAGATTTGGACATGGATGAAGAGATTAAACCCCAAATGAGTGAGGGTATGCTTTCTATTTCCTTTCTATACTACCTGAAGGCTCAGTTGAAATGTTTTGTATCCAACAGATTTGCTGCTGCTTCCAGGAGAAGTGGAGCAGGATGTAAGCACCAGCATTCCTTCCTGTATCCCTTTTGTGGCCCAGCCTCCTACCTGTGAAGTGAAGCCAAAGCCCAGTGTTAAAAGAATGGACAAACAGACGGAAGAGGTACTCCACAGGGAATTCAGTCATTCTCCACATATGTTTTTTCCTCCTTTGTTACCTTTTATAGATACTTGGAGATGAAGTTCAACTTTTTTCACTTGATGAAGAATTTGATTATGACAATGTGATGCTAACCTCCAAGTTTAGTCCTGCAGAGATAGAGAACATCAAAGAGCTATGCAAGCAGCAGAAGAGAAAGGACACCAGCCCAGACTTAGAGAAATCCTGTGACTGATTCACAGAGGCATTTTGTGTGTGTGTGCTTATTTTAATTTTGTTCTTATTCTAGCAACATTAGAATAAAAGATAAACCTACTATAATTCCCTTTGTGGAAATTTACATGTGTGCACTC